CACTTTACAGCCGTTTCTATGTCATTGGAGAAATGTCTATTGAAGTCTTTTGGCCATTTGAAAATTGAGTTGCCTTTTTTTTTTATTTTTATTTTTTATTGAGTTGTAAGAGTTCTCTATATGTCCTGGATGCTATGCCCTCATCAGATAGATAATTTGCAAATATTTCTTCCCATTCTATGGATTGTCTTTTCACTTTCTCAATAGTGTCCCAGAGTTCATTTTTGTAGAAAATAAAAGATAGGTCTCTTTTATTAAAAAACAATCTGAGGCTCCGGGTGCAGTGGCTCACGCCTGTAATCCCAGCAGTTTCAGAGGCCGAGGCAGGTGGATCACTTGAGCCCAGGAGTTCGAGATCAGCCTGGGCGACATGGCGAGACCCCCATCTCTACTAAAAATACAAAAAATTAGCCGGGCCTGGTGGTGCACCCCTGTGGTCCCAGCTACGTGGGAGGCTGAGGTGAGAGGATCGCTTTAGCCTGGCAGGCGGAGGTTGCAATGAGATGAGATCGTGCCTCTGCACTCCAGCCTGGGCGACAGAGTGAGAGACCCTGTCTCAAAAACACAAAAACAACAACAAAAAAACACCAATCTGAGCAAATACTGCCCTAAACCGAGTGTTGTTATCTCTGGGTAGTTTGGAGTTCTTGTTTCTCAATTAACCATGGGGATGTTTTCCAAGTTTACTAATTTTGCAAGTTGGTAAATGGAAAATGAAACCATTAGTCCATGTGATGACAGCTTTAGTGCATCCTGTGAAGGATCTGGAATGCGCGATATTTAGGTGTTTCCAGGGTGTTGGGTGGGGGTGGGGATGCCGTCCGCTGTCCGGAGTCCCCGCCACTTTTGCTTTTCCCTGTCTTTCGGTCATTCGGTTTTGTTTCTTCCGCTCACTCTGGGGCATGCCTCGGGAAAGGGAAACCGAAACTGAAGCCAAATTTGGCCACCAGCGCAGGCTCGGCGGCACGCCCCCTGACGTGTGTGCCTCAGGCTTATAATAGGGCCGGTGCTGCCTGCCGAAGCCGGCGGCTGAGAGGCAGCGAACTCATCTTTGCCAGTACAGGAGCTTGTGCCGTGGCCCACAGCCCACAGCCCACAGCCATGGTAAGGCAGATGTCACAGGTGGGGGGAGGTGGCCGCAGTCTCTGAACCTGTGTGACGCCTGCAGGGCTGGGACCTGACGGTGAAGATGCTGGCGGGCAACGAATTCCAGGTGTCCCTGAGCAGCTCCATGTCGGTGTCAGAGCTGAAGGCGCAGATCACCCAGAAGATCGGCGTGCACGCCTTCCAGCAGCGTCTGGCTGTCCACCCGAGCGGTGTGGCGCTGCAGGACAGGGTCCCCCTTGCCAGCCAGGGCCTGGGCCCCGGCAGCACGGTCCTGCTGGTGGTGGACAAATGCGACGAACCTCTGAGCATCCTGGTGAGGAATAACAAGGGCCGCAGCAGCACCTACGAGGTACGGCTGACGCAGACCGTGGCCCACCTGAAGCAGCAAGTGAGCGGGCTGGAGGGTGTGCAGGACGACCTGTTCTGGCTGACCTTCGAGGGGAAGCCCCTGGAGGACCAGCTCCCGCTGGGGGAGTACGGCCTCAAGCCCCTGAGCACCGTGTTCATGAATCTGCGCCTGCGGGGAGGCGGCACAGAGCCTGGCGGGCGGAGCTAAGGGCCTCCACCAGCATCCGAGCAGGATCAAGGGCCGGAAATAAAGGCTGTTGTAAAGAGAAATGGCCGCCTCTGTGTCTGTGCTTGCCCCTCCT